TGTGGCCCCGCCTGAATGATGAAACACGGGATGGCCATTGCACTCCCTGGCTTTTCCAGAGATCTCGGTCCTCGGTCCTGATGCAACCGTCTGGATCTTTTACACAAAGCGCTAGGCGAGCGCTGGGTGCTAGGACCCGGGGGGCGCCCGGGCAGGGAGGTCCGGCTGCGCTGCCTGCAGTCCGCGGGGAGGGCGGATGGGTCTGTGAGTCCGACTGCTGTGAATCCTCGCTTCCATCCCTGCACTGGGCGCTATGAACCCGGGCCCATCCACACTCCTCTAACCACTCTCCTCAAGCCCTCTCCTTGGGAGCAGTTGGAAGTGGAAGCAGATAGGGTTTGGGAGGAGGCAGGGATCCCCATTAACCTATGTCCTGGGCTGTAGAGTAACAGCCAGGATGGGCAGGTGGGGCCTTGGGGAAGGGGCAGCATGGTGCCCGGAGCTTCCCAGTCTGTGGACCCCACCCCCATATCCCGAGCCTTTGCAAAGCAGGGATAGAGGGGGTAAGGGCGCGAGGGCAGGCCGGGCTAACGTCTGCTCCTGCGCCGCCGTCCCACGGGCATCCCCCCCGTGTGTGCCCAGTTGTTCCCGAAGCTTTAGGATCCAAGACGCTGGGGGCAACCATTTTCCTTGCCCGCCGCCCCCTCACGCTTCCCTGCCTCTCCTCCTAGCCTGGTCACGGGCTGTCCCCTCCTCCAGCAATGCAACCCTATAATAAACAAGTCTTTCCTTGATCCTCCCCTGCCGCGAGCGCCCTCGGGGACCTTGGCAGCTGCAGCCGCCGCGGATCCTTTCCAGAAAGGGGGCGTGGCGGTGGGTCGGGGTTCGACTGCGAGCTTTCTGGGGCTCAATGGAGGCGGGGCCCGGCCGCTGTCACCGGGCAGGAGAGAACGTTGCTTACGTGCGCCCGGAGTCCATTGGCCAAGGCGGGCCACACTCCCGGGTCTGGATTGGGTCGTGGCGCAGAGAAGGCGTGGCCTCGCCGCGCTAGTCCTTATAGGCTGCTCCGCGCTGGTGCTAGGGCGCAGCAGGCCAAGGGGGAGGTGCGAGCGTGGACCTGGGACGGGTCTGGGCGGCTCTCGGTGGTTGGCACGGGTTCGCACACCCATTCAAGCGGCAGGACGCACTTGTCTTAGCAGTTCTCGCTGACCGCGCTAGCTGGTGAGTGTCCCTTCTGTGTGTGGGTCCTAGAGGACGCCTGGTCGGTCCCCCTCTTGTCTTACAGCGGCTTCTACGCTCCGGCACTCTGAGTTCATCAGCAAACGCCCTGGCGTCTGTCCTCACCATGCCTAGCCTTTGGGACCGCTTCTCGTCGTCGTCCACCTCCTCTTCGCCCTCGTCCTTGCCCCGAACTCCCACCCCAGATCGGCCGCCGCGCTCAGCCTGGGGGTCGGCGACCCGGGAGGAGGGGTTTGACCGCTCCACGAGCCTGGAGAGCTCGGACTGCGAGTCCCTGGACAGCAGCAACAGTGGCTTCGGGCCGGAGGAAGGTGAGCGGTGGGCGGGTGCCGACGCGACTCGATAATACCCCTTCCTGTGTGCTCTCCTTTCCAGACACGGCTTACCTGGATGGGGTGTCGTTGCCCGACTTCGAGCTGCTCAGTGACCCTGAGGATGAACACTTGTGTGCCAACCTGATGCAGCTGCTGCAGGAGAGCCTGGCCCAGGCGCGGCTGGGCTCTCGACGCCCTGCGCGCCTGCTGATGCCTAGCCAGTTGGTAAGCCAGGTGGGCAAAGAACTACTGCGCCTGGCCTACAGCGAGCCGTGCGGCCTGCGGGGGGCGCTGCTGGACGTCTGCGTGGAGCAGGGCAAGAGCTGCCACAGCGTGGGCCAGCTGGCACTCGACCCCAGCCTGGTGCCCACCTTCCAGCTGACCCTCGTGCTGCGCCTGGACTCACGACTCTGGCCCAAGATCCAGGGGCTGTTTAGCTCCGCCAACTCTCCCTTCCTCCCTGGCTTCAGCCAGTCCCTGACGCTGAGCACTGGCTTCCGAGTCATCAAGAAGAAGCTGTACAGCTCGGAACAGCTGCTCATTGAGGAGTGTTGAACTTCAACCTGAGGGGGCCGACAGTGCCCTCCAAGACAGAGACGACTGAACTTTTGGGGTGGAGACTAGAGGCAGGAGCTGAGGGACTGATTCCTGTGGTTGGAAAACTGAGGCAGCCACCTAAGGTGGAGGTGGGGGAATAGTGTTTCCCAGGAAGCTCATTGAGTTGTGTGCGGGTGGCTGTGCATTGGGGACACATACCCCTCAGTACTGTAGCATGAAACAAAGGCTTAGGGGCCAACAAGGCTTCCAGCTGGATGTGTGTGTAGCATGTACCTTATTATTTTTGTTACTGACAGTTAACAGTGGTGTGACATCCAGAGAGCAGCTGGGCTGCTCCCGCCCCAGCCCGGCCCAGGGTGAAGGAAGAGGCACGTGCTCCTCAGAGCAGCCGGAGGGAGGGGGGAGGTCGGAGGTCGTGGAGGTGGTTTGTGTATCTTACTGGTCTGAAGGGACCAAGTGTGTTTGTTGTTTGTTTTGTATCTTGTTTTTCTGATCGGAGCATCACTACTGACCTGTTGTAGGCAGCTATCTTACAGACGCATGAATGTAAGAGTAGGAAGGGGTGGGTGTCAGGGATCACTTGGGATCTTTGACACTTGAAAAATTACACCTGGCAGCTGCGTTTAAGCCTTCCCCCATCGTGTACTGCAGAGTTGAGCTGGCAGGGGAGGGGCTGAGAGGGTGGGGGCTGGAACCCCTCCCCGGGAGGAGTGCCATCTGGGTCTTCCATCTAGAACTGTTTACATGAAGATAAGATACTCACTGTTCATGAATACACTTGATGTTCAAGTATTAAGACCTATGCAATATTTTTTACTTTTCTAATAAACATGTTTGTTAAAACAGTTGGTTGAGTCTCTCATCAGTACCATGAAGT